CCAGCCTGGGAGACAAAGCAAGACTCCACCTCAAAAAAAAAAAAAAAAAAAAAAAAGTGAAATCATGGCAGACTCCAGCTAAACTGTCCGGGTTTCCAGAGTGTTTCTGGGTGGGACAGAGGGTGCTACTTTTCATTATCAGTTGGATCCTGGAATGAAGGTGCACGGGACTCCAGGGTTCCACAGGACCACGCGAGCACCTCCCCTCCCGCCCGGTGTCATTTCATCTTCTTCCAAATTCTCAAAACCCTTCCTCAGGACACTCACTGCGTTTCCTCGCCCCCCTCACTCCTCCGTCCAGAGGCAGCCTTACTTCTCCAAAGAGGACGCTCTGAGTCTGCGTTCCCCTGGCAGCAAGTCCTGAGGCAAGATTTGGGGACAAGCAGCTCCTGTGGGAAGTGGCTCCAGGAAGCCCCAGGAGAGACGCGGGGAGTGAGCCCAGCGGGAAGGACAGGCAGCGAGGACCGCTCCAAAGGTGGTGCCTCAGCAGCAATTCTTTTCTGCTCGGCTGTCCTCGAGCAGCCCCGCCCGCCCCGGGCCCTCCGGCTCCCCAGACGGCACTTAGCATCCCGCTCTCTTCCTTCCCCTCTGTGCCAGGCCGGTCGCCCCTCCAGACCCTCGCGGTCTCTACTTGCCCGTCGACCACCACCCCTTCAAGGCCGCGGGCGCGGAAAAACGGATGCTACCGTTGGCCGCGTGCGTGCGCAGGCGCACCACCCCCTGCCACCCCCGCGCAGGCGCACCACAACCCCCCCACCGCAAGCGCAACCCCCCGCCCCAGCGCAGGCGCACCACACCCCGCCCCCTCCCGGGCAGGCGCACCACACCCGACCCCCTGCCGCGCAGGGGCACCCACACCCCGCCCCCGCACGCAGGCACAAACCCCCACAACACGCACACCCCCGCGCGCAGGCGCACCACACCCCTCGCGCAGGCGCATCACAGACACACTCGCGCTCAGCGTGGCGCCTGCGGGATTCCGTACCGGCGTCTCCATGGCGACCGCGTTGGCTGGGTGGCCTCCATTGTCGGGCTGCTGCTCTCAGCGGCGGGGCTCGCCAGCGCTTCAGTGGGCGGGGACGCGGCAGGTGAGACGGGGCGGGTACGGCCAGCTCGCTGAGCCCTCGAGGCGGGCGGCGGCAGGAAGGTGGTGCCTCGGCCCGTCGTGCCCTGTCGCCTAGCTCCAGCCGCGATGCTGACCGCAAAGGCTGCCCTTCTGAGGCCTGGAATGTGAGGCCCAGAGCGTCGGACCCAACTCAGCCTCGCCCGGATGGGGAAATCGAGGCAGGGAGCGGGGGTGGGCGTGCGTGGGGATCCCTTGAAGGCAGCCTCGGAAACCCCACGGAGCCTGCGCTGCCTGGGCCCTGTGTGAGTCCAGGCTGTTGTTTCACTTCTGGTTTTAAGATACTTTCCCTGTTCTGAGGTTTGAAGCCTCCCCTCCTCTGTTTTAAGTTCCGTGATTCGGAGAAAACAAGTGAACTGACCGTGAAAAAGCCCGCGGGCTTCCATGGAATGCAGGCTGCCTGGGGTTGAACCCTGCTGGGTCCCGGTGTCGCCTCTACCCCCCAATTAACTGCGCCCCTGGAACAGTTCCCTAACTGATCTGCGCCTCATATGCCAATCATTGGGCTGTTGAGTGACTTGAATTAGGTGAACTGATGCATTCCAACGTTGATTCTTATTGCCGAATAAATTGTTTGGAAATTGCAAGTGGAAGTGTGCCTCGCTGAATGAGATTTTGGTGAACAATACTTCTGAGTAAAAGTGTTGCTGGACAACGAAAATTCGAGATTAATTTAACAGGTTTTTCCCCGGTGCTTAACTGGGTGTAAGCCAGACTTAGTTCTGGTCACTGGGTCAAAATGGTAAACAAAAGACAGGCTTCCTGGCCTCAAGAAACTAAAAACATAGTTCAAATGGCACAGAACCACACCAGAGGTAAGAAACAGTGCAAATTTCCACCCGCCCCTTGCTTCTACGTTTCCCTTTCCCGTGTCTCCAGGTGACTCCAGACCAAGGAGGATGAGCTGCTGTCCCTGGAAGAGAACGGATGGAGGGAAGCAGCTCCTACGAAGTTCCCTCTGTGGCTGCTGCTGATCTGGAGGAGGGTGCTGGTCAGACTAGGAGCTTGCCTGCCACCCCCTCCAAAGATGTTCACAAGGGTGTTGGAGGCATCATCTTTTCCTCCTCACCGATTTTAGACTTGAGTGAAAGTGGTCTGTGCCGTTTGGAGGAGGTCTTTAGAATCCCCAGCCTTCAAGTAAGTGGGGCTGCTCCTCAGGCTGTGTGCCCAAAACATTCTCTGATTCTCTTTTCCATGGAAGCAATTGCATCTGCAAAGGAATGCCCTGTGTGTGATTCCTCAAGATTTCTTTCAGTTGCTTCCGAACCTGACTTGGCTGGACCTCCGGTACAATAGAATTAAAGCGCTTCCTTCTGGGATTGGAGCTCACCAGTAAGTTGTTTATGTTTCCAGATTTTAAAAATTTTAAATTTTTTTGTTTTGTTTTGCTTTAAAGGCATTTGAAAACTTTGCTTTTAGAAAGAAATCCTATCAAAATGTTACCTGTGGAGCTGGGTAAGTATAAAATAATAAAAAGATGATTTTAAAATGCTGACAGTTTTTTTTTCCTCCACTGCAGGGAGCGTAACCACGCTGAAAGCACTGAACCTAAGACACTGCCCTCTGGAATTCCCTCCTCAGCTCGTTGTGCAGAAGGGATTGGTGGCTATCCAGCGCTTCCTGCGGATGTGGGCAGTAGAACACTCTCTCCCCAGAAATCCAACTTCTCAAGGTTTGTAGGAGGTGATTTATGACAAATCACATGTAGCTACTAAAGCGGTTTCTTACTCTCCCAGAGGCTCCACCGGTTAGAGAGATGACCCTCCGTGACCTCCCGAGCCCAGGACTGGAGTTGTCTGGAGACCACGCGTCTAACCAAGGAGCTGTGAACGCTCAGGACCCAGAGGGGGCTGTGATGAAAGAGAAGGCCAGCTTTCTCCCACCTGTGGAAAAGCCAGACCTGAGTGAACTCAGGAAGTCTGCGGACTCCTCAGAGAACTGGCCCAGCGAGGAGGAGATCAGGCGCTTTTGGAAGCTGAGGCAGGAGATTGTTGAGCACGTGAAGGCAGACGTTCTGGGAGATCAGCTCTTGACGAGGGAATTACCTCCAAATCTCAAGGCGGCCTTGAACATTGAGAAAGAACTACCAAAGCCAAGACACGTTTTCAGGTAAAACTGAAAAGCAACGGGGGATTTTCTTGAACATTCAGCTAAAAACACTCTGTAATTTTAGAAGGAAGACAGCCTCCTCCAGGAGCATCTTACCCGACCTCTTGTCACCGTACCAAATGGCGATCCGAGCAAAAAGACTGGAAGAGAGCCGAGCGGCGGCGCTCCGAGAGCTCCAGGAGAAGCAGGCTCTGATGGAGCAGCAGAGACGGTGAGTCCACACAGGGTGGGGGTCCGCACAGCTAACTTATGACATTAACCTTCCCTTTCTCCAGAGAGAAAAGGGCACTGCAGGAGTGGAGAGAGCGAGCCCAGAGGATGAGGAAGAGGAAGGAAGAGCTCAGCAAACTCCTGCCTCCGCGGAGGAGCATGGTACGGCACGCGCGGGCGGTGACCGGGCACTAATTCCAGAAATCATCTTGTTGCATTTTCCTAGGTGGCATCAAAGATTCCCTCTGCCACAGATCTGATAGATAACAGGAAAGTACCACTGAATCCGCCTGGAAAAATGAAACCAAGCAAAGAGAAATCGCCACAAGCAAGTAAAGAAATGAGGTTGGTAACTGCAACTGGCACTCAGTCCTTCCAGTCATTTCCCTCTTTGCCCTTTGTTTCTCAGTGCCCTGCAGGAGAGAAATTTAGAAGAGAAGATAAAACAGCACGTCCTCCAAATGCGTGAGCAAAGAAGATTCCATGGCCAGGCCCCACTGGAGGAGATGAGGAAGGCTGCCGAGGATCTGGAAATTGTAAGGATTTCTTGGTTCTGTTTAAAAAAGTGTCTAACATCTCCCCCTCCTTGTCTCCCATAAGGCCACAGAGCTACAGGATGAAGTATTGAAGCTAAAATTGGGATTAACCTTGAACAAAGATCGTCGACGGGCGGCCCTCACTGGAAACCTTTCGCTTGGCCTGCCGGCAGCACAGCCTCAAAATACATTTTTTAACACAAAATATGGAGAATCAGGAAATGTTCGCAGATACCAGTGACACCAGGTGGCTGGACTGATGGAGACGTCTTCAGACAGGAGCCGCTCAGTCTTCTTTCCCGGGCGTCGCCTCCTGTGTGGTGCCGGAAGAGCGCCAGGTTCAGTGTTACCCTGAGGGCTGATTTCGCGCAGCCTGTTGTTTTCCTTAGACAGGTCCACGTCCCTCTCCTGAGGCTGTGGAAGATTTCAGCCGTATTAAAAGAAAGGACACTGTGAGCACGTGGTCTCGCCTTCCCTTCTTCCTGCAGGTTCCCGCCAAGCCATGTGACAGAGTGCTCACACTCAGGCACTTGCCTCTCTCCTGTCCTGGAGCCCTTGTTACAAAAGTACTCACAGCTTTCCTTCACTTAGTTATTTGAGTGTGGGAGAGGAGACCAGGTCACCCGATTCCCGCCAAGCCGGAAGTCCCTGCAGCACCACCTTTGGCTAGGAGGGAGGGGTGACAGCCAAAAAGGGCTTCGGGGGAGTGGTTACCCTGCTCCCTGCCCAGTGACAAGCCCTCCTTTCCCCTGGGGGCCCTCCTTTCCCCTGCTCCCTGCCCAGCTACGGGGCCCTCCTTTCAGCCTTGACCCCTTCCTGGTTGCTACCACTCAGGCTGCCACTCAGTGGACTCCACCCCAGGGACACGGCAGGGTCTGCAGACCTCCCCATGCTAGATCAGCCGTATTTCATGCTCTGTCTGCCCAGGCTGTGTAGATTCTGTGTGACTTAGTCTCTTGTGCTGAGTGTTTGCTTGGATCTTGAAAACATCTTTGGTTTGATTTCTTTAACAGAGGTGAGACTATTCAGACTTTGTTTATTTTTGTGTTAATTTTGGTAAATATGGTTTCAGTGAGTTTCCTCATTTCATCCAAGTTGTGCAATGTATCAGCATAAAGTTCCTCTTATTTTCAGTATCTTTAGGATCCGTAATAATGTCCCCTCTTTTATTCTTGACCTGGTGTTCTTCATCATTCTTGCTATGGATTTATCAATTTTGTTCCTCTTTTCCAAAAGCCCCAGGTTTTGGCTTCACTGGATTTGCTGTTTGTCTTCTGTCTCATGGGTCTCTGCGCCCTGCACTTCGTACTTTCCGAGAGTTTAACTGGTGCTTAGAGAGAAATGCATCACTTCCAAACCCATGTATTAGAGAAGAAGGGCGTGAAATTTATCACCTAAGCTTTCCATTCAGGAAGCTAGAAAAGGTGTCAGTGACCTGTTGCGGCCCAGCGGCTGGAGCAGCAGACGTTTGCCATTTCTCACGCCTGAGGGCAGGCGTTGGAGCAGCTCAGCCGGCGTTGCTGGTCAGGGTCTCCCGTGAGGCTGGAGTCAGCCGTGGGTTGAGCTGCTCTCCTCTGAAGGTTTAACTGGGCTTGGGGCTCAGCTTCCAAGGTGCTCACCTGGTTGTTGATCAGAGAGCGTGTCCGTTGTGATCCCAGTCCTTTGAAACTGTGAAGCCTCGCCCCGCGGCCTGCCGCAGGATATGTTTTGGTAAATGTAGACTGTGCACTTGAGAAGAATGTATTTTGAGTTGTTGGGTACATTGTTTTGTGTGTGTCAGGTGACATTGACTAATCCTGTTGCTCAGAGCTCCTGTACCCTTACTGACTGACTTAAGCCTGGTTTCTCAGTTACTGAGAGAGGCCTGTGAACAGTTCTAGCTATGATCATGAACATGTGTTTTCTTCTTAGTTATGTGAGTTTTTGCTATACGTGTTTTGGGGCTATTTTGTCAGATGCCTACAAATTTAGGATTGTTTTATCTTCCTGTCGAACTGACCTTGTCATTATTATGAACTATTTCTCTTCGCCTCTCCTTTTCACTTCTTGCCTTCTGTGGATTTTGTCTGATACTAATCCAGGCACACTGCTGCTGTTTTGGTCAGCGTTTTCATAATGCATCTTCTTCCCTCCTTCTACTGTACTGGATTTAAAGCGCACCTTATAGAGACATCATATACTCGGGACTCCTTTTCTTTCTCTAGCTGCCAGTTCTGTGTTTCAGTTACAGTGTTTGGCCCTCACATTTAAGGTGCGTGTGCGTACGGCGGATTCCGTGCCCATCTCATGTTTTTATTCCCTTTATTCTTCTTTTGCTGCTTTCTGATAGTGATCAATTTTTTTATTTATATCTCTTGTATTAGAGTTTTAGTAATATCTTTTAATATTATTCTCTTGGGTGTTGCCTTAGAGATTTCATACATGCCCTTGAGTTCATTAGCATTTCCTGAATGAGCCAATGACCCTGAGAAGGTCCCTCCCATCTGCCAGTTCCCTGCCATTGATGCTGTTGCTCTCGTCCGCCTCCCTTCCACAGGTAAGCACGCAAGACACAGGTACCGTGTGCCCCAACGGTGTCTTGACTCGCTGTTCCTAGACATCAGTGTTTGCTTCACTTTACCCATCCCGATGCTCTTCCTTCCTGCAGCTTCATGCTCCAATGAGGGCTGATTTTCATTTAGCTAAATAACTTTTTTTTAAGTATTTCTTTGTATCATGGTTATGCTTTGACTGGCCGTAAGTTCTCTCAGCTTTTGTTTGTCTGAAAATAAATTTAGTTCGCCTTTATTCTGCACAGGACAGAATTCTAGGTGGATGATTTTTGCCATTCCCAGAACTTTAAAGATGGGCTCCACTGTCTTCTGGCTCCCATGTGTTTTGTTAAAAATTCAGTGTTCAGGCCGGGTGCTGTGGCTCACGCCTGTAATCCCAGCACTTTGGGAGGCCGAGGCGAGTGGATCACGAGGTCAGGAGATCGAGACCATCCTGGCTAACACGGTGAAACCCCGTCTCTACTAAAAAATACAAAAAATTAGCCGGGCGTGGTGGCTGTAGTCGCAGCTACTCAGGAGGCTGAGGCGGGAGAATGGCGTGAACCCAGGAGACGGAGCTTGCAGTGAGCCGAGATCGCGCCACTGCACTCCAGCCTGGGCGACAGAGCGAGACTCCGTCTCAAAAAAAAAAAAAAAAGATTCAATGTTCATTGTTATTTGTTGCTCCTTTGAAGGTAATGGGTCTTTTTTCTTTGTCTTAAAATTGTTTCTCCTTATCTTTGGTTTTCAGCAGTCTGTGCTGTGCCTGGATGTAATTTTCTTTTTACGTATTTTTCTTGGAATATACAGAACTCAAATCTGGGAGTTAGCATCTTTCATCAGTTTTGGAAAATTCTTAGCCATTTTTTTTTTTTTTACTATTTTTTCCCCTGTTCTCCCTCTTCTCCCTGAGACTTCAGTTTTGTGTGTGTGTGCACATGTGTGTATGCATTCGTGCGTACGAGTGTGTGCATGTGTGCGCCCGTGTGTATGTGCATATGTGAGTGTGTGTGGCTGTAACCTGCACGTCTCTTCTGTCATGTGTTCTATTTTTCATTCCTCTCTGTACATCAGGCTAGATGCCTCCTGTCTACGTGGTTTTAGATTTACGAATCCTGTCTTCTGTTGTGTCCCACAGAAAAACCCATGAGGTTTTTTAACATTAAAAACAGCAGCTTTATGATAGAGAAAAAAACACAAACATAGACGATTGTACCATTGCACTCAGAAGAAACATCCCAGGCCCTGAGCAGCGTGTCTTTCCTCGGCCGAGTCAGGCTTCCTGGTGAGCCTCAGGGAGTGCATGGTCTCAGATGCCATCCTTCTCTTCTCCAGCATTTCCACTCACCTCCGTGTTCTTGGGGAGTGCGTGGTGTCAGATCCCATCCTGCTCCTCTCCAGAGTTTCCGGTCACCTCCGTGTTCTCAGGGAGTGCGTGGTCTTGGATGCCATCCTGCTCATCTCCAGCATTTCCTCTCACCTCCGTGTTCTCGGGGAGTGCGTGGTGTCAGATCCCATCCTGCTCATCTCCAGCATTTCCTCTCACCTCTGTGTTCTCGGGGAGTGCGTGGTGTCAGATCCCATCCTGCTCCTCTCCAGCATTTCCTCTCACCTCCGTGTTCTCGGGGAGTGCGTGGTGTCAGATCCCATCCTGCTCCTCTCCAGAGTTTCCTCTCACCTCCGTGTTCTCGGGGAGTGCGTGGTCTCAGATCCCATCCTGCTCCTCTCCAGAGTTTCCTCTCACCTCCGTGTTCTCAGGGAGTGCGTGGTCTTGGATGCCATCCTGCTCATCTCCAGCATTTCCTCTCACCTCCGTGTTCTCGGGGAGTGCGTGGTGTCAGATCCCATCCTGCTCCTCTCCAGCATTTCCTCTCACCTCCGAGCTCTCGGGGAGTGCGTGGTCTCAGATCCCATCCTGCTCCTCTCCAGAGTTTCCTCTCACCTCCGTGTTCTCGTTCTCATCTCTGCCGGAATTCCACATCTGCTCGTGCATGCCATCCACCTTTTCCACTAGATCCTTTTACATCATCATTATAATGATTTTTTTTTAATAAGTGTTTTCTTTCAGTTTTAAATTTCAGATGTTGTGTTTTTCAGGTCTAAGGTGTCTGGTAATTTTTTGTGGATGCCGATTCTCTGTTGAAATTCTCCATCTTTTCATTTCCTTTATATCTCTTTTCTTCTTTTTTCTATAATATATTACATTTTTCTAATAAGTTTTTAGTGAGTGTCCAGCATTGTATAAGTTGACCCTTGAACAAGAGTTTGAATTATAAGGGTCCACTTATAAGTGGATTTTTAAAAAAATATATATTGCAAAAATTTTTGGAAATTTGCAACAATTTGAAAAACTTTGCAGATGAGCCACATAGCCTAGAAATATCTGAAAAAAGAAAAAGTTATGTCATGAATGCATAAAATATACAGACCATACATGGACCATTCACAGTAGAGAGAAATGTCGCCGTAAAGATGCAGCATTGGCCGAGTGCAGTGGCTCACGCCTGTAATCCCAGCACTTTGGGAGGCCGAGGTGGGCAGATCACCTAAGGTCAGGAGTTCAAGACCAGCCTGGCCAACATGGAGAAACCCCGTGACTACTAAAAATAAAAAATTAGCCAGGCATGGTGGCACATGCCTGTAACTCCAGCTACTTGGGAGGCTGAGGCAGGAGAATCACTTGAACCCGGAAGGCAGAGGTTGCAGTGAGCCGAGATCACGCCATTGCACTCCAGCCTGGGCAACAAGAGCAAAACTCTGTCTCAAAAAAAAAAAAATGCAGCATTAAATTATAACTGCATGAAATTAACTGCAGTCCACAGTGTGCTGCTGGAATAATTACAAAGCCACCTCCTGTTGCTATTGCAGTGAGCGCAAGCATGTCAAGGATCCGCTTAAAACATCGTGTGGTGCTAATCTCTGCACGAGCGGTTCATGTCTTCAGTACATTGTGTATCACGGTAAAAAGTGATCTGTTTTAACTGGACATGGTGGCACACGCCTGCAGTCCCAGCTACTCAGGAGGCTGAGGCAGGAGGATCCCTTGAGCCCAGGAGGTCGAGGCTGCAGTGAGCTGTGATTGCACCACTGCACTCAAGCCTGGGCAACAGAGTGAGACCCCAACTTGAAAAAAAGGGGACATCGGGATGTTCTTGTGTATTTTTCATGTTGAGCGCAATACTGTAAACCTTGAAGAACACTTTGGGACCCATAGAGTGCCACCAGTCATGCCAAAGAGCTCCTGAGAAGCAGAGAAAAGTCATGACATTTCAAGAAAAAGTTGAATTTCTTGATATGTTCCGTAGATTGAGGTTTACAGCTGCGGTTGCCTACCAATTCAAGATAAATGAATCCAGCGTAAGGACCATAGTAAAAAAATAAGGAAATTTGTGAGCAGGCACAAAAGCCTTAACACTTTCTGTGAAATACCTTTTTATCTTGTATTGGGAATGCAGCTTTTATGTGGGTATAGGATTGCTGTGTGTGATGGTTCATATTAAATGTCAACTTGATTAGATTGAAGAATGTAAAGTATTGTTTCTGGGTGTTGCCAGAAGAGATTAACATTTGAGTCAGTGGACTGGGAGAAGACCCACCACAGTGTGGGCAGGCACCATCCAGTCGGCTGCCAGCATGGCTGGAAAAAGCAGGCAGAAGAAGGTGGCTGAAGCTGACTGGCTGAGTCTTCTGGCCTTCATCTCTCTCCCATGCTGGATGCTTCCTGCCCTTGAACATCAGACTCCAAGTTCTTTAGCTTTTGGACTCTTGGACCTACACTGGTGTTTTGCCAGGGGCTCTCGGGCCTTCGGCCACAGACTGAAGGCTGCACTGTCGGCTTCCCTCCTTTAGAGGTTTGGGGACTCAGACTGAGCTACTACTGGCTTCCTTGCCCCTCAGTTTGCAGACAGCCTATTGTGGGACTTCACCCTGTGATCCTGTGCCTCAGTTCTCCTTAATAAACTCCATTTCATATGTATATATATCCTATTCTGTCCTTCTAGAGAATAC